AGCTCAGAAATCCATGATATGAGAACACATAGAAAGAAACTAGCATAGAATAAAAGGAATGAGATCACAATTTTCAAGGCATTTGTATGGACCTTGGTCCTGGGGTCTCTGTGTCCTTTGTAATTGAGTTGCATTTTCTGGAGATGTTTCTGCAGGGAGAAAATTAACAGGAGAAAAGAGATGAAGGCCACAGTAAATGGTGTTAGACTGAACATAGTCATAGTGAATTTGACCGACACTGAAAATGTTTCAAAGTCACTCATACTGAAATTCCAAGTTGTGTTTCTTTCATATCGGTCCAGCCAGTCTTTTATATGCATGTTTATTTGTATCAGATTTAAAAATAAGAAGACCAAGGTTCCTAGCAGTATCATCAGAATCACTTTGTTTACTCTCCACTTCAAATAGAGAAAAGCAGGGCTAGAGAAACTCGCTATTTTGAGCAAATAAAAGATGCTGAAGATTGTAGCAAGCCAGAGATTGAAGTGATTAGAAACTATCCAGCTAAAAATCATAATTCTTAATCCTGTTCCAGACACAAATATGGCTAGATAATGCAGAGCTAAAAACCAACTTACTAATATTTCCCAGATCAGCCCAATTCTGGAGATTGCCAAGATAATGAGGAGTTTATCGACTGAGGACAGCTCTCTTTTACTGACCCAGTCAATGCAGTTGATCAGTACTATAAATCCATTGCTCAAATTCCCAATTATGAATTCTGCAATTATTACAAGAGTGAAGATACTCGGCAGGGCACTTTCCATGTCAGAACAGAGAAAGTTCAATGTCTAATGTCACTGCTGGTTATTCACTGATCTAAAATGCTATTCACATCCTTGAGTGTCCAGTGGAGTTCTTCTTCCTTCTCCTTTTTCTGCTCCTTCTTTCATTGTTGGCTCAACGTCAAAGCAGAAATCTCTAAAGTTTGCTGATCGATCTTCACATAACTGTTCTGGTGATATCTTTATTTTTCTTCAATTTCTCTGCTGAGCCCTAGCTAAGATATTTATGTCTTCACCATGGGCAGAAATATTTCATAGATGATTATGCAGCAAAGTTAAACTCACATTTGCAACCATGCAAATAAAGATATATTCTCTTTCATTGTTTTGTACTTTTTTGCCTTGTCTGAGCATAGAAAATTAGATTCAACCAGCTTGAGTTCTGAGGTACAAATATTATAAAAATCTGATTCATAGAATATGTAGCTAAATGAAGCTTTTATGGCTAATAGCATAGCCAATGAAGCTTTATAAAATATGCAAAGACTTACCTATGCTATTTCAAAAGAGTGCTCAATTTCTTGTGGAGCTAAAGCTGGATCTGGTCAATACTGTGACTAAAGAGAAACTCGTTTACAAAGCATCCATCTTTCTCATTCCCTGCCTCATCACTACTTAGCAGTGCTCACCACCATCCCTCCATAGGCACCAAATGCCTTCACATTTTATCCGCTTTTCCCCTCATATTTCTTTTTTAAACTTAAAAGTGATAAAAAAACAAATTTTACAAAATCAGCAACAGCTACCAAAGAAAGCAGTACTATATTACATCATAACTTGCAAAACTGAAAACCAAGCAAAGAAATAGATACACTAGTTCCCCTTATCCATGAGGCCTATGTCCCAAGACCCCCAGTGGATGCCTAAAACAGCAGATAGTACCAAACTCTATATACAATATATTTTTTTCCTGTATTCACCTACCTATGATAAAGTTTAATTTGTAAATCAAGCACAGTAAAAGATTACAAAAATAACTAATAATAAAATAGAACAATTAAAACAATATACTATAATAAAAGTTGCCAGGGGTTGTGGCTCATCCCTGTAATCCTAGCAATTTGGGAGATTGAGGCGGGAGGACCGCTCGAGCCCAAAAGTTTGAGACCGGCCTGGGCAACATAGGGAGACCCTGTATCTAAAATAAATAAAAATTAAAAAAATAAAAAGTAAAAAAATGTGTTAAAATATATAGTGTGGTGTCTCTCACTCTCTCAAGATACCTTACTGTACTGTACACACCTATTTTTGGACTGTGGTTGACCTTGGGTCACTGAAACTGCAGATAAGCGGGGACTAATGTGTTCATTGTGAAGAGTCAAGGTTCCTCACCCCGCCCCACTCTTTCAAAAACTACCGAAAAAAAGTGGATTACCAAAATTCTGAAAACGTGGAGACTCAAGAAAGATTGTCTAATTCAAAATTAATATAAATAAAACACTTTATCTTGATTATAAGATAATAAGTAGCCATTTAGCTAGATGAATACAAAGCTATTTTTATTTAATAAAGATATAATTTGTGAATTATGAATGTTTGTATTTTATTACTCATGCAATCTTTATTGGGTGATCTACAGAGTACTAAAAAATTTACAAAATAATTGCATCATCTTTAATGATTTGCAAGTTTCAATTATAACTTAAAATAGGTAGATATTTTCTATTTTGTTGTTATAATGGTATATTTGTCAAGATAGAATAGAAAATGTCTCCTTTAACAGTTTGTTAGGTTTGTATATTTATGACCTTTAAATATGTAGCTATGTGGCATGTGGTCTTCCATTTGCATTCTTGACCCAGGGCTGAAGAGATCTTTTATACTTTTTCATTTTAGGGTGTTCTTCCTACCTATCTAGAGAAAAGGGTTTGGGGATGCCGGTCACAACTTGATAATACCCCAAATCTGTACAAATAGGCCTGAGGAATGGTACTGTACTTGCTGGTATATGAAAAAATACCACAGTTTTTAGAACTTGTGATATAACACATGACAAAGACATAGAGAATGGATAACAGGCTTGCGGTTCTGAGCTGCATTTTCCTGGTGTGTTTCCATAAGAGAAAACATTTAAAAATATAAATTTAATCAAAGAGATGTAGTCTCTCACTTCTATAAGAGAAAGAGAATAGATGCTAGGGAGCATCACAGAAAAACTTTTTCAGCAGTCTGAACTGAAAAGGAAAATGAGGCAAAGGGCAGGAAGAGGAAACAATGAAAGGTTTGAGTATGTAAAGTATTTTTTAAGTCACTGATGGATGCAGTTTGCCAACGTTGTGTTAGGATATTTGCAGCTATGTTTTTAAGGAATATTGACATTTAATTTTCATTTCTCATATTGTGCCTATGAGAATTTGGTATTAAGATTTAGCTAACCTCATATCATTTGTTTAGAAATATTTCTTTTCTCTTTTTCATTTTTGCTGCCTATTATTGTTACATATAACAAATATAGAACATTTAATGAAGTTTAAATGCTATAGTATAAAGTGCACACTAATTTAAAAGCCTCCCATGGCAAGAAAGAGAACTTTGTAAACCCCATAACACCTTATTTGCTCCTTTCTAATCACAACCCCTATCTTCATTCCAGAAGTAACAACTATCTGCAATTCAAATCACGTTATTGTTTAACTTTGTATATTTTAATTTGAATATGTATCCCTAAGCACTAGCTTGGTTTTGCCTGGTTTTGGATTGCACATGAATGGAATAATACTGTACACAATATTTTTGAATTTAACTATTTTTGATCAATATTATGTTTCTAAAATTAATCATGTTGCATATAGAGATAGATCATTTATTCAATTGCTGTATAGTATTAATGGAATGACAATTCAAAATTTATCTAGTCTAGTGGAAACACAAAGTTGGTTTATTTTGAGTTTGGAGACTATGATGATGATGATGCTACGAACATTCTTTAACATGTAACTTATTATTGAGTACATGAGCATACATTTCTATGATCTTGATCTGGAACCATTCCGTTGCCTATTTCTTCTGGTCTTGTTTTGGCAGTTACGACTTTCTAGATATTTGTCAGTTTCAATTATTTATGTTTTCATGTAATTTTGATTATAATATCATCTTATTAAATTTTTAATACCAACAGAATATATCCTTTAAATTCTTCATATTATTTGCTTTTCTTTTCATGATTTATCTTACCAGAAGTTTGCCTATTTTGTTAGTCTATTCAAGTCTGTCTTGGTCGATCTTTTCAGATGTATTATTTTTCATTAATTTCATCTCTTATATTGTTATTTAATTATTTTTACTTCCGTTGAGTATGTTTGCTGTTATATTCCTGGCATACGTTTTCCTCTTAGAATTTTTCAGCATTTCTCACAAGGTTTTACTATATTTTATTATACTTAATTTTAAATATTTTCTAAATTTATTGTGATTTTTCTTCCACCATAGACTATTTTTAAAATATATGTTCGAGTTTCCATTTACATAAAATTTTCTCTGCTAAAATTTATGTTATGCATATATGGTCAATTTTGATAAATGTTTTGTGTTTGCTGAAAATAATGTGTATCCTGTAGCTTTGGGGTGCAGTGTTTCATACATCCACTAGATCTATTTGTAATCATGTTATTTAAATCCTATTTACCTTTTCTGAGTTTTGTCTTTTTATTCTATTATTTCTTGAGATTTAATGTTAAACTATCCTGCTATGAGTATAGGTTTATCTATGTCTTTTAGAAGTCCTGTCAACTTTTACTTTACATATTTTGATGCCATGCTGATGAGTGCATAGAGCGTTAGAATTGTAGTATCTTCATGGCAAATATAACCTCTACTCACATGAGGTGACATTATCTATTCTAATGTCTTTTTCCTTAAAATCTATTTAGCCTCACGCCTGAAATCCCAGCACTTTGGGAGGCCGAGGCGGGTGGATCATGAGGTCAGGAGATCGAGACCAGCATGGCTAACACATGGTGAAACCAAGTCTCTACTAAAACTACAAAAAATTAGCCGGGCATGGTGGCAGGCACCTGTAGTCCCAGCTACTCGGGAGGCAGAGGCAAGAGAATGGCAGGAACCTGGGAGGTGGAGCTTGCAGTGAGCCAAGATCACACCACTGCACTCCAGTGTGGGTGACAAAGCGAGACTCCGTCTCAAAAAAAAAAAATCTATTTAGTATATATTAAAATGATTACATTAGCTTATTTTTGTTAGTGTTTTATGGTGTGATTTTTCTAAATTTTACTTTTAACTTCTCTTTGTTATTAGGATTTAGATATATATCTTGTACATAGCATAGAGGTCGTAAAATGGGACCTAGAGCTATATGCTAACATTTTATTCCTTGTAGGATAAGAAATGTAGTCTTGTAGGAGTCCCCTCTCCCCCTTGAAGTTGTATATTATGTAAATTTTTGGTCAATAAAATATTGTGGAAATGACATGTTGCTTCAGAGTGAGAGCATTTACTCACCACTATAAGACTGCAAATTTCTCATCTTCTTGCCTTGACACTCAAACAAGGGTCAATAAACCATCTATCAGCCTGGATTCTTTTGTGACCACTATGAGCACAGGACATGTAACAGAAATCAAAAACAAAAACAAACAACAAAAACTTCTCCTACGTGGAGTCCCTGAGCTTTGGGGATCTTGTTAGTACAGCATAGACTAAGCTATCTTGGCAAGTATGAGACTGGCCTCTTGAACTGGTATGTTACTAAAACAAAACACCTAACTTATGTGACACTGGCTTAATACTTGATTCATTGGCAGTGAGTGGCAAGAAAAAACATTACTGTTTACTGTAAAACAAGATAGGGAGTGGCAAAACATTCGATAGCAGTCACCTGTGGTTATGTGGGAGGTAAATCACATATTTGAAAGTTTTGTAACTCTAGAAAAAAAATATAATTGAATATATTAATGGTTCATTTGACAATTAAAAAAATTGACTTTAGAAAATAATTGCCTACTGTCTAGCTAAATAGCAAACAGAGGGAGATGCTCTAAAAGAAAATGATATTTATTTGGGAGTAATATTGCAATGAGAATACATGTGCCATAGTAAATTATGTGTGTATTCAGGGACATTAGAAAAGACAAGGATTTCTAAAAGAGGAAGATTACATAATTGTTTTGAGATAATTAACCTTGGATCCAAGGATCAGGAACAAGGGTGACACCTGTCTAAGGTTAGACAAGGAGGTTCTGAGCAGATGTCCTTGCAGAAGTATCTTTTTGTGTAGGGTTGCAGTGGCCTTTGTGCAATGTTGTTGTTTTGTAGAGTCTTTTCTGGTAGCTCTTGTTATAAGTCGTATTTACATTAAGAACTCTCCCCTCATGGCCTTCTCCAGCTCCATTTGTCAGAGTTTTAACACAAGTGACTTCATTTTGATTCTGACAATTTTATACTACTTTGCAAGCAGGAAAAAAATATATCAGAAAGAAGAGTCTAGAAACTTGAGATTTTGCAGAGCTGGAAGAGGCAACTGCTTCTCAACACTGAATAGTATTTGAGTTTCTAAGCCTGGTTAAAACTCAGCCATGGCTGGGCACGGTGGCTCACGCCTGTAATCCCAGCACTTTGGGAGGCTAAGGCAGGTGCATCACAAGGTCAGGAGATCGAGACCACCCTGGCTAACACGGTGAAACCCCATCTCTACTATTAATACAAACAATTAGCCTGGCATGGTGGCGGGCACCTGTAGTCCCAGCTACTTGGGAGGCTGAGGCAGGAGAATGGTGTGAACCCAGGAGGCAGAGCTTGCAGTGAGCCAAGATCATGCCACTGCACTCCAGCCTGGGCCACAGAGTGAGACTCCGTCTCAAAAAAACAAAAAACAAACAAACAAAAAAACTCAGCCTTAAGACTAGGATTATCTCAAGGGTATGGTTGTTACATCCATGTTAAAAATTCTGACTAGATTATATTTACAGAAAAAGGTTCAACTGACAGTTACTGCTCTTTCAGTTTGACAAGGTAATATCAAGGCAGAGTGATTAAATATCTGGTTTCCTGAATGAAGCCTTACAATGCTCAAAGTATCTGATATTAAATCCAGAGAGAAAAGCAGAGGGGTGAAAAAGCAACAAAACACAGCAAATATAAGAAGCAGCAGACTAGACAAAAACTGTGACTTGTTTGCTTGTATGTGAAGCTGACAGGAATTAAGTAGACTATTTTTATAAATGCCTATAGTAAAGAAAAACAGAACTTAAACTCAACCAATCAAAGACAGCCAACAGGATAGCCAAACATTTGATTGGTTAGCTATAAAGTTACCTTATTTCATCTGTCCTGTCTTTGCTTTTCTTCTTTGTCTGTCCTATAAAAGCATCCCCATCGCGTTCCCTCGGTAGAGCTCCGGAACCACCTCAGTTTGGAGCTTTCCAATTTATGAACCATCATTTGCAAATAAACTTTTAAAAAACTTTAGTGTGCCTTAGTTGACCTTATTAACACATGTTGAGCTAAAACCCTGTATTAGTCTGTTCTCATGTTGCTAATAAAGACATACACAAGACTAAGTAATTTATAAAGGAAAGAGGTTTAATGAACTCACAGTTCTACATGGCTGAGGAGGCCTCACAATCATGGTGGAAGACAAAGAAAGAGGAAAGGGACATCTTACGTGGCAGCAGACAAGAGAGAGTTTGCAAGGCAACTCCCCTTTATAAAACCATCAGATCTCATGAGAATTACTTATTCATTATCATAAGAACAACATGGGAAAGACCCGCCCACGATTCAGTTGCCTCCCACTGAGTTCCTCCCCATGACACATGGGAATTACTCGGGAGCCACAATTCAAGATGAGATTTGGATGGGGACACAGAAAAACCATATCAAACCCTGTTCCAGAGATGCAGTTTAACATATTATGAGACAAATGGGAGCTCACAGACAATATGAGAATCTCTTGAAGATTACACTTTTTTTCCTAGTTCTAAAATTACATCTTTTTTAATGAGACTTATATTCTTCCCCCAACTCAGAACATTTCCTTGTCTTTAAGGGAGACCTGCCACAGATAGAGAACCATAGAAAATAACAGTAACAACCACATAAACTGTCATGTTAGCTATGAAAAGAGTTGGTGGAAGGAATGGGCTCTCACCAAGACAGTGAAAAATAGAGGTAGGTGGTAAACAAATATGCAAAAGGACCATTCAGAAACCCAAGCAAACTATCATTCTCCCCATTTTACTGGTGCTATAAATACCTGAAAAAAAGTGCCACAGAAATGGATTAGTGTTATCATCAACAAATATATTTGAGCCGGGCACAGTGGCTCACACCTCTAATCCCAGCATTTTGGGAGGCCAAAATGGGAAGATATCTTGAGCCCAGGAGTTTGAGACCAGCCTGAACAACATAAAAAGACCACCTCTCTATAAAATAAGATAAAATAAAATAAAATAAAATAAAATAAAAAAAATAGCTGGGCATGGTGGTGCACATCTGTAGTCCCAGCTACTTAGAAGGCTGAGATGGAAGGATTGCTTGAGCCCGGAAGGCCCAGGCTGCAGTGAGCCATGCTTATGCCACTGCCAGTCAGCCTGGGTGACAGTGAGACTCATATATATGTATACATTTAAATATATGTATACATGGGTGAGACTCATATATACAGATATGTATATATTTGTACGTATGAGATAAGCTGGTGAGAATGAGGTCATTGAAGCAGATATCCTGTTCCTTGCCAATTAAGTCAGTGATGAATTCCATAGTTAATACCACCATGAAAATGTCCTCCTCTATACCTGGCTTCTCTTCAGAGAGAAAAATTCCTAATTTTATAATTTTTTTTATTTTCAACTAAGGGATTAATACAATAATTAAGGGATTAAATATTTAATATTTATTGTTTCAGTACTTCTCTCTTGCTATGTCCATTAATTCCATTGCTCATTGTTAATTTGTTGTTAATTACATTAAAATCAGTTCTTCTGTAGGATCATGTCATATTGATCTTTATGAAATCAGAGCAATCATTTTTCAAATGATTCAGCTGGCAATTTTCATACTAACAAATATTTTAGTTTTTTATAAGAGCCACAGGTGATAACTTTCCATATTCAAAAGAATACCCAGTGAAGTCTAGTGTTCTCAGATGCAGTTACGGACAGTTTTCCTTTCACTGTTTTCACTTGTTGCTTCACCCTAAACTTCAATTTATGTACACATTACAGTCCCCAATTAGGAGACTAACAGGATGTTGAAGAATGGCATTGGCAGGACATTTCTGAATTCAGTAGCAGGAATGAACTCAAAACCAGCAGTACTGAGTCAGTTCTTGTTCTCTTCTGACTGAATTCGTGTTCATGGAAATGTTTCTGCAAGACTGAGTGGTCACAGTGTCAGAAGGCTCCTCAGGTTTTGCCTCTTCACACATGTCCATTTCCCCTTTGACCTTCTGCCATGTCAAGATACAGCTGGAAAGCCCTCACCAGAAGCTGAGCAGATATCAGTGCCTGCTTTTGGAACTTCCCAGCCTGCAGAAACATTAGGTCTTTATAGATTGTCCAGCTTCAATATTATGCAGCCTTAAAAAGGAACAAGATCATGTCCTTTGCAGGGACATGGATGAAGCTGGAAGCCATTATCCTCAGCAAACTAATGCAGGAACAGAAAACCAAACACCACGTGTTCTCGCTTATAATTGGGAGGTGAACAATGAGATCACATGGACACAGGGAGGGGAACAACACTTAGCGGGCATGTTGGGGCAGGACGGGGGTGGGAGAGCATTAGAGAAAAGAGTTGATGCATGCTGGGCTTAATATCTAGGTGATAGGTTGATAGGTGCAGCAAACCACCATGGCACACATTAACCTATGTAACAAACCTGCATATCCTGCACATGTACCCCAGAACTTAATAAATAAATAAATAATACATTTTTAAAAGATCCACATGATCAAAAATGCAAAAAAAAATAAATTATCCAACTTCAGGTATTCTTTTATAGCAACATAAAATGGACTAAGACAAAACTCTGTGGTGAAATCTCCAATTATTTGTAAGATGAAGTCGTAGAAATGGGTGAAGTCCAAAAAGCAGGTTATAATCTATATAAACATTTAAGACTTTTATTAATATTGACAAAGTCCCCTACAAAATGCATGCACCAATGTAAGCTCTCACTAGCATTAAACGAGACTGCTCGTAACTTTGCACACATTATAATTCTATGTAACAATTTACAAAAGCAAAATGTGGCCAATTTGAAATGCAAAATAGAGCACTTGTTATTCATTTTACCATAGTACTATACTAAACTTACGTTTTTGTTTAAATGTGAGGCTGAATTTTTTATATATGATAATCTGGTTTTTAAAATTATTTTTATCTTTTTTATAAAACAGTAAAAGTATTAAATTTTTTTCTACTGTTTATATTGCAAATAGACTTTAAAGTTTTTAATCTATTATTTACCTTTCTATATTTATTTTCTTGAGGCATTCAGAAATTCTTCCAGTCATGCTATTAAATGCATTCATTTTAAATGTACTCTGCCTTTAATATCATGTTTAAACATGTCTTCCCAACTTTCAAGATTACAAAACAATTCTTGGTATTTTCTCTGTTTGATTGTTTACTTTTTCAATTCTATATTTAATCCTCTTATTTACTTTGGAAGAAGAAGTATGTTACACATTTGTCTTATTTCAAATTGCAATATTGTTGTTACAATACTAATTATTGCAGGGTTAATTTTTCTTCACATATTTAAGATGGAAAAATCTATCTCACACAATATATTTGTAAACAAAAAAAGATATTTATAAACTCTATAATTTTTTTGTTGCACTGGAGTTTCCTCATTCTTTCATGATGTTATTCTATGCCACTCTTTAAAGAGAAGTGTTGGAGGACATGAAAGGTGAGAGGATAGACATGTAACTATTTGTTGGACACCTAACTTAGGATGGACAGATTATATTATTTTTATCAGCAAATGTGAACTCATCAGTCTTTTCCTTAATGACATGTGCTTCCTCAAATTAAAGGCAGTAGAGTCTTATTTTGATTTTCTTGTAAAAGTTTTAAAGAATTGTTTTCAAATCTAAAGTGATAGTACATCTAATGTAGTTTTTCTGTTTGTTGTGAGTTAGAAATACAATTTTGTCCCAATATTAAATGACAGAGGTCTCAATATCATTAGTTGAACAGTCTACGTTTTTTTTTTGTTGATTTCTAATGCCAAATCTATCACGTACGGAGGTTCCTATGTGATAAGAATAAACAATCTGGTCTCACCAGACCTGTCTTTAGTTTGATCTGCTGACCTATTACTTATTATATACATTTTATTTCTGTGTCACAACCTTCATTGTTTTGATTTTTTTAATAATTTTTTTGAGACACGGTCTTGCTCTGTCTCAAAAAATATTAAAAAAATTTTTTTAATCTTTTTTTTTTTTTTCCTGACAGAGTCTTGCTCTGTAGCCCAGGCTGGAGTGGCTCAATTAAGGCTCACTTCAGCCTTGACCTCCTGGGCTCAAACAATCCTCCTGTTTGATTCTCTGTGTAGCTAAGACTACAGTTGCCACTATACCCAGCTACTTTTTTGATGCTTTTAGAGACAAGGTCTCACTGTGTTGCTCAAGTGGGTCTTGAATGCCTTAACTCAAGTGATCTTCCCATCTCAGCCTCCCAACATGCTGGGATTACAAGTATGAGCCACTAAATAAATAATTTAAATAAGTCTTGCTATCTACTGGATACCCCTACCTTAATTTTCTTTTTCAAGAATTGTCTGAATTATTTTTGAATACTTAATTCATGTGTAATTTAGGACTGTTTTGTCAATTTGAAAATAAATTTCTTTAAGATTCTGGTTAGAATTATATTGAATATGTGAATTAATTTGAGCATAATCAATGTCTTTGAAAATTAATTTTTGCATATCTATATAGTTCAAATCCTTCACTAAAGTATTATAGTTATGTAATTTCACAATATATAACATCATGAAACACTTTTCTGAGACTTAGTCATAATCAAAATATAGTTCTTATTTGTAATAAGAAAGGGAATTTTTTTAATTCCACATTTTAATGGACCAGTGCTGGTGAATAGGTGTAATTTTAGCCCATATATATTGATATTGTACTCAGCAAGCTTATCAAATTTGTGTTATTTCAAAAGTTTTCCTGTTGATTTTTAAATTATCTAGGTGGAATTACTACTATTAGTATATAATTTCTTTAAATTTCCATCCAAATTTCTATGTAACAATATTTTTGTCAAAGTGTATTAGTTAAATGACCTAACGAAATTGTCAATAAACAAGTATCTTTGTCTTAATCTTGATTAAATGAAAAGCTCTATGTTACACTAATAACTATGCTTCTGTATTTGTTTAGTAGACATACAAGTTATTAAATGTTGCTTCTATTTAAACTTGGTTTGGGTATTTATCTTGATTAGGAGTTAAATTAGATTAAACATTTTTGCAACATCTGTTGAGATAATTTTATGTAAATTAAAATTATTTACTTTCTAGTTTTAAATTATCTTCAAATTCTTAGAATGAATCTTTTCATTTGTAATATATTTTAAGTATATATTATGAGACTAATTTACTTTTACACTTTTTTTTAGCAGTTTTGTGCCTGTATCTAATTGCCTACCTTCTCATTATTTGCTGTCCTCTACTGTTTTTACTCACTTTGAGAATAATTTTTTAACTTCTTAAAATAAATGAGAATAAAACATTTAGGTTCACTGAAGTAGTTTGGAGAAGGTAAAAATTATGACATTTTTAAACTTAGTAAAAGTTTTTTATAAATCCATCTGAATTTGATATCTTGTGTATATTTTGATAGTCCATTCAAAATCTTTGAAATTGTTGATTTATTAAAGTTTTTTACTACTAATATAAATTTTTGTTAACCTATGCTTTTTAAAAACTTGGCAATTTCAACTGAGTTTTTAAATTTTGGAATAAAATTATTTAGAACTTTGATTATATAAAGCTCTGCTATTTAGTATTTTCTACATTTCATCAATTTTTCTGCTTCTCGTATTTCTTGATCAGTACCATCAGACTTTTGAATTTCCTAATCTTTAAAAGATTTTGGTTGTACTACCATTGTCTATTATATTTTGATTTTCTATTTATTTATTCATTCATTTATTTATTTACTACTTTGATTTTGGTTGACATCCAAAAGCATAATTACTGCCCTTCAGACAAATTCTAACTTTTCCTTTTGCTGAGTCTATGACTTGGGAAATTTACTTAACCTTGCTATCCCTTGGATTTTTGTTTGTTTAGTTTTTGAGACAAGGTCTCACGCTGTCACCCGGGGCTGGAGTGCAGTGGTGCGATCTTGGCTCACTGTAGTTTTGACCTCGCAGGCTCAAGTGATCCTTCCACCTCAGCCTCCCTAGTAGCTGGGACTACAAAGGTGCACCACCATACCCGGCTAATTTTTGTATTGTTTGTAGAGGGCAGTGGGGTCTCACCATATTGCCCAGGCTTGTCTCGAACTCCTGAACTCAAGCATCCACCTGTCTTGACCTCCCAATGTTCGGGGATTACAGGCAGGTGCCACAGCACCCTGTCATGCCTCTGATTCTTTAAAAACCAAAGGGAATGAGACTGTTTTTAGGAATAAATATAAAATAAATAGCACACCTAAACCACCTAGAACAGTACCATGTACTAAGTAAGCGCAAGGTACATATTAGCTCCTTCTTAACTTATTCACCCTTCTTTAAATTTTTCTGTTGTTCATTTTTCTTAACTGAAGGTGAATATGTGCCTCATTCATCTGGAAAACTTTTTTATAAAACATGTACTAATGGATATGGATTCTTAGCTTTAGCCGGTTTTTTCATTTTGATTGTGAAAAGCTTTTTCGTTGCTGAGTTCTAAACATTTATCTTTTATGTAGAAATGTTCATCTTTTTCTCAGTTATAGAGAATAGTTCAATTTTCAAACTTTTTTGATTGATTTAACATTTTACTACTTTACATTCTACGTAATACTTATTCCATGGAATCTGTTCTTTGTTATAGTGTACATGGTTTAGGTGTGTAAATGTTTCATGTGTATTTGAATGTTTGTGTCCAGATTTCTGTCAAGTACAGATTTCTACATAAAAGTATTGAATTAATTTTTGCTAATTGCATTCTTAAAATATTCCATATCATTCTTTCTTCTGCTTGATATGGCAGTTTATTAAGTGTGTCTTACATTCTTATTATTTGTGGATTCTTCAGTTTCTGTTTGTGAGGCTTCTGCTTTATCTATTTACGTAATGCATTGTTAGGTATGTCCAAATTCATGATTATTGCATCTTTTCCATGAATTTTTTCTTTTTCTTTTTTTTGAGACGGAGTCTCGCTCTGTCGCCCAGGCCGGACTGCGGACTGCAGTGGCGCAATCTCGGCTCACTGCAAGCTCCGCTTCCCGGGTTCACGCCATTCTCCTGCCTCAGCCTCCCGAGTAGCTGGGACTACAGGCGCCCGCCACCGCGCCCGGCTAATTTTTTGTATTTTTAGTAGAAACGGGGTTTCACCTTGTTAGCCAGGATGGTCTCGATCTCCTGACCTCATGATCCACCCGCCTCGGCCTCCCAAAGTGCTGGGATTACAGGCGTGAGCCACCGCGCCCGGCCCTTTTTTTTTTTTTTGAGACAGAGTTTTGCTCTTGTTGCCCAGGCTGGAGTTCAATGGTGTGATCTTGGCTCAGTGCCACCTCTGCCTCCCAGGTTCAAGTAATTCTCCTTCCTCAGTCTCCTGAGTAGCTGGGATTACAGGCACACGCCACCATGCACAGCTAATTTTTTTGTATTTTTAGTAGAGATGGGGGTTTCACCACATTGGCCAGGCTGGTCTTGAACTCCTGACCTCAGGTGATCTGCCCGCCTTGGCCTCCCAAAGTGCTGGAATTACAGGCGTGAGCCAACATGCCCAGCCTTCGATGAATTGTTTTATTCTTACTACTCTGTAATCACCTGTCTTTAACTGTTACTGTTGTTTACTTTAAATGTTATGTGATTATTAGTTATAATTCAGTTAAATATGACAAATATAAACAAGCAATTGAATATATGCATGTGGAAGAGCATCTATCTTTCACATAACTAAAAAATACATAGGAAAGTTTTTGTGGCACAAATTGTCCAAGGGAATAGTGTGATTCTATCACCAACAAATGATAGGATAATAGACATTAGGCATAAGTAGCAGTTACTGTGCTCATTAGTTAGTGGTAGATTCTACCCATTTATTTTCTGTCACTGTGGTTTTCTGCTTTAGGTATGCCTCTTGAAAGCAGAACATAGTCGTGTTTTGTTTTCTTATTTATTCTCTGTCTTTTGATAGATCAAGCAAATTTATTTAAATTCATGAACATTTCTGATAACATTGAACTTGCTTTTACTGTCTTATTAAAATTTTGCTAGTTATCACTCTCTTTTCACTCTTTTTTTGCTTTGAGATTAAAGTGATAAGTTCTTTTTATTCATTTCTCCATCTGTTTTTTTTTTTTTTTTTTTTTTTGAGACGGAGTCTCGCTCTGTCGCCCAGGCTGGAGTGCGATCTCAGCTCACGGCAAGCTCCGCCTCCTGGGTTCACGCCATTCTCCTGCCTCAGCCTCCCGAGTAGCTGGGACTACAGGCGCCTGCCACCACGCCCAGCTAATTTTTTGTATTTTTAATAGAGACGGGGTTTCACCGTGTTAGCCAGGATGGTCTCCATCTCCTGACCTCATGATCCACCCGCCTCGGCCTCCCAAAGTGCTGGGATTACAGGCGTGAGACACGGAGCCCAGCCTCATTTCTCCATCTATTCTAAGTTTCTATTTTTATATAACAAATCATTCCCCAAATTGCAGGCTTAAAACAGCAGTTTATTACTTTTTTCCTCACGATTCTGTGAATTGCCTGGACTTAGTGGATAGTCTCTCATTGTGGTATTTCATGTAGTTGCCATCAGATAAGGGATGGGACCACAGTCATCTGAAGGCTCAAATGGGATGAACATCTACAATGATCCAACTCAATGGCTGACATAGGGAGGATTCCCTCTTTTTCTACTGATTGGAATAGTTTCAGAAGGAATGGTACCAGCTCCTCCTTGTAACTCTGGTAGAATTCGGCTGTGATTCCGTCTGGTCCTGGACTTTTTTTGGTTGGTAGGCTATTAATTATTGCCTCAATTTCAGAGCCTGTTAGTGGTATACTCAGGGATTCAAATTCTTCCTGGTTTAGTCTTGGGAGGGTGTATGTGTCGAGGAATGTATCCATTTCTTCTAGATTTTCTAGTTTATTTGCATAGAGGTGTTTATAGTTTTCTCTGATGGTAGTTTGTATTTCTGTGGAATCAGTGGTGATATCCCCTTTATCATTTTTTGGGGGGTCTATTTGATTTTTCTCTCTTTTCTTCTTTATTAGTCTTGCTACTGGTCTATCAATTTTGTTGATCTTTTCAAAAAAACCAACTCCTGGATTCATGGATTTCTTGAAGGGTGTTTTGTGTCTCTATCTCCTTCAATTCTGCTCTGATCTTAGTTGTTTCTTGCTGTCTGCTAGCTTTTGAATGTGTTGGAGAGCAGTTTCTCATAAAAGCTTGTGGATTCAACTGTAAAAGTGGCAATCCACTCTGACTCCCCTCTCCACTGCAGAGAGCTTTCTTCTTTCACTTATTAAACTTTTGCTCCAACCTCACCCTTTTGTGTCCACACTCCTTAATTTTCTTGGTCATGAGACCATGAGCTCAGATAACACCTTAGTAATAATATCAATGACCCGGACCTGTTTTGGTAACACCAGCTCTGGGGCCAGGACACAGGGGCACTCTCAGGCAGAAGACTGAAATCTGTGCAAGTGGTATACAAATTTATCCCTTCATACACAAATCTCAGGCCAGTCTCTCTCTTGGACTTCTAAAATTTTACATTCATTGTGATGAGAATCAACATTTTTGGTTCATTTCAAAGGACAGGCTCAAGTTTTGCCAATGCTAATATGGCTCAGCAGAAAAATGCATGTGGCTTGTATTAAGAAAGCACATAAAGGATCTACATTGACTGGGTTTTCATAATCACAAAAAACGAATAAATTTGTATGAGTATCTTTATATGAAGGCAAGGAGGAAAACAGGTGAATGGAAGCCTACGTAAATGTGCTTATGATTTAAAACAAACTTATTTCCTCAGGAAAAATATATTTTTCACCTCACCTGTTAAAGTCTTAGGAAAGCTTAACCTTGATAATCTCCTAATAACAGAACTTATGTTTCTTTTCTGAACCTCATTCCTTCTCATATTGTAATAATGAAATGAATAAATGAATAGCAAGTGAGTAGTGGTGCACACTAAACTCTGAGTACTGACTGCCTTCTATTCCACTTAATACCTTTATAAGAACATTGTTATGTACCTAAGTCATGTCATCTATAAAACTAAGGTAATGATAACAATCATATGTCCCTAATATAATGGTTTTGATGATTAAGTGGAACATAGTAAATGTTTAAAAATGTTTTCTATTATAACCAATTTGGCTAGGATAGGTGGAAAGAATAGAAATATGATAATTAATTGTGAAATGTATAATATATATTAATAGGTCATCAACATCAAATTAAAAAATATAGATGATTACCATGATAGTGAAACCAAAGTTTTTAGACAAGTCAAAGCAAAGTTGAAGTCTCAGAGACCATTGTGTTTATTTGCTAACTGTATTATCAGACTGCTTAGTTGATACAGTGAATACAATAATTCTTCCAATGTACATAAACTGCCAGACAAGCAACTCAATGCAATTCACTCACTCTCGGAGAAGTTTATCCCCTCTGCCAATGTTCATCTTTCCTGGCAAACCATCCTTCAGTATTCCAGGCAAACTAGAGCAAGGTGAAGTTGAAGAAGATCCTACTTTATATTCCATTCAGAGAGCTTCCGGGTCTTCAAAAAAGATTTAGTCATGTGGGTGTGAAAGAGCTGAGTCATGAAATTTGGACCTTATTGTAAGTCCAGAAGGAAAAACAAGGGGTTTGAAGCACAAGGGTGATATGATCTAATTTCTACTTTTAAATGATCACTCTGATTGTCGTGAGGGAACTGATATGGGATGTACTGGGGGAAGAATGTTACCAGGACCAGGTCGAGGCTGTTAAAGACCTCCAGGAGAGAGCATTGTGGGCCGAACAACAAGCTTCTAGTAAAGATCATGCAAGTGGACACATTTGAGATGTATTTTGAAGGTGGAAGAAATTAGATAAGCTAATGGGTAGTGCCTGGAGGGAGTGAGGATTTTTGAACCACTAGGTAAACACCTGTGAGTAACAGAGAAAAAGTTGGGATGTGTTATGAAAGATGAATCCTAAAATTTCATATGTTGAAGACTGATGCTTCAGGACCTCAGAATGTGAACATCCATAGTAGAAGGGAATTGTGTTGTTGACGGCTGCCACCCACTCTAGGTGCCCAAGCTCCTGCAGCAGTCCTACTTCTCCCTTTCACCCACACTCACTCCCAGACAGTGTCCCTTTCAGCTCTTCCATCACCCCTTCTTTTGATTTGGCTGGTGAGAGCATAGCTGGTATTTATACTTTCTTGATATGCTAGTCTCTTTTGCTGATTGTTGACATTGGAGAAGGTCATGGAAGGGACCTGAGCTGAGCGACCTTTAGGAGCATTTCCTGTTCTTTTCCTGTACTCTGCTGCCAAGGAGAAATCTGTCTTTCACCAGGCTTGCAGCTTTCTCCGTTACCCACATCATCAGGCAATATCTGTCTGGCACCCCTCTTTGTTCCCTTTCTCTGGCCTTCCTTTTTGACATGATGGTTGACCTGAAATCACCAAGGCAGGACTGCTCATCTCCAGGTCTAATGGAAAACAGTATCTGGTGAAACCAAAGAAAATAATCCCAGTAACCCACTGGGAGCTGCTTGGCTTAAGCACCTACCCTGTGCCTAAGATACAACCCATCAAGCCCAGCTAAAACTGATCCAGTTTCCACAGGGCCAGAGAAGAATTGCCAATTAAGAATGCATTCCCACTTCAAATATGTCTATATTTATTTCAGGGAAAATATCAGTCTGCCTGGGTCCCTTATGAGAACATTGTTGTCTGTAGAAAAATCTAATCTATTAGGAAGCCTTCTTGTTTTGTTATCTGCAACTCTTCAGAAGGGCCAGACCAGACCCTCGTATGCACAGTACAGGATCCACCCATGCACATCTGTCTAGGGCCTTGTCTTTATGATTTTCTGTCACATGGCCTCTCAGCCATGCCTCCAACCAAGCTATCCTCAAATAAACACTAGCCGTGCACAAAAAGTGAAAAATTACACAAGGCCTACACAAGGTCTGAAATGGAAAGTGCAGCTGGTGATACCGAGTAGTATATTTTATGAATTGAGGAACAGGGAATTTCTAGGTATCACAGAGCAATCAGCAGCTGAGAAGAGGAGTACCAATCCAGGACCCTGGAAGGATTTTTCAGAAACTTAATAGTTTATTGTCCAATTGTAGAGACAAAAATGAAAATAAAGATAGTGAGGAGTACCATACACCATTGCTTAGAAGATTAAATAAATGTCATCTCCCACAAGTCATGTGGGGAGAAAAAAACTATATAGGAAGAAAATTACAAACGACAAGGTAGTCTCAGCATATAAAATATCAACAAATGAATGTAAGAAAGAGAATGAGAAAGAATTAGTATTAGAATATCATAGAAAAAATCATCTTTGTGAAAGAAAACTCTGATGAAACTGGTGACATAAATACTGAGTAAAAAACAGAAGACCAATCAAGGCATTTGAGGCTTGAACAGGCATTACAAATCATCAAGTTGAATATATAAGTATGGCCACTTAGTTATTAGTGGTGAAGACTACGGTATTTGTTAGAAGAAATAAAGTAGATGATGAATTCTATAGAATATTCTGGAGAAAGTGGAGGTCTTAGCTACATGACATCGTGTGGCTCACTTTGGGAACCATGTTTCAGTTTGTTTAGGTCTAGAAATTCCTTGGTGGTTTCTGTGTTCAGTTTTGCTTTAATAATCCCTAAAGATATTTTTTAAAATACAAATTTTTTAGCTTTCCTGTATTGTACAGCACCAACGCTTGCCTGAGTGTAGTGAGATTCACAGAGTTTGGAAATTTCCTGTAGCATGAGGAGGCTGCGGGGCAGCCTTCTGTCATCTATGTGTACCCAGCAGTGTGCTGTCCTCACACAACTCACGGATAAGCAGAAAGCATCTCTATTACATGAAAAATTTAGCTAAATATACAAATATCCATGCACACACATCATGAGAGATGGAAATAGGCTATCAAAAGAGTCAGACATATTGACCGTCTTCACTGTTAGCTGTAGGATTGCTGCCCAACCCCCTGACACACCCACACAAACTCACATACACACAAATGAAAAGCACAGTGGAAAGCAGAATAGCAGTCTTTCCAAACAGATTGAAAAACAAATGATGTCTAAAGTTCAATCCTGACACTGTGCTGATTGCTTGGACACAGTTCCGTCAAAACATTTGTCCAAGTCATAGTTGTACCTTTTAGAAATTAGCCACAAACAACATCCTCCCCAACCCTTCCTGCTAGGCTAGAGTCCCAGAAGAAATGAGGGATACACTTGACCTGAAGTAAGCAAAGCAGAACCCAGTCTCTGAGGCGAGGAGGCCCACCTGGTAGGGAGCTCAAATGCGCCATTGTCCTGCTTGTCTTTATAAAGGGAGCTGACACGTTTCTCCCAGCATAAAGTTGGGAGTGACACCAGAGCCTTCTGCAAGATGCTTCTGATTCTGCTGTCAGTGGCCCTGCTGGCCTTCAGCTCAGCTCAGGACTTAGATGAAGGTAAGCCGAATTGGGGGAAGATATTGTGACTCACTTTTCCCATCATCCTGTACTTCTTTTCTAGATGTCAGCCAAGAAGACGTTCCCTTGGTAATATCAGGTAAATCCCAATAAATTCTCAGTAAACTCTGTGAGCTCAGCTCTTCTTGTTTCAACTCACACAGATGGAGGAGACTCTGAGCAGTTCATAGATGAGGAGCGTCAGGGACCACCTTTGGGAGGACAGCAATCTCAACCCTCTGCTGGTGATGGGAACCAGAATGATGGCCCTCAGCAGGGACCACCCCAACAAGGAGGCCAGCAGCAACAAGGTCCACCACCTCCTCAGGGAAAGCCACAAGGACCACCCCAACAGGGAGGCCATCCCCCTCCTCCTCAAGGAAGGCCACAAGGACCACCCCAACAGGGAGGCCATCCCCGTCCTCCTCGAGGAAGGCCACAAGGACCACCCCAACAGGGAGGCCATCAGCAAGGTCCTCCCCCACCTCCTCCTGGAAAGCCCCAGGGACCACCTCCCCAAGGGGGCCGCCCACAAGGACCTCCACAGGGGCAGTCTCCTCAGTAATCTAGGATTCAATGATAGGTATGATTCCAGTTTATTATCCATCAAAGGCTGTCTTGCCTATAATCTTCCTTGTCTTTTTCAGGAAGTGAATAAGAAGATGACAGTGTTTCAAATGCCTTGAAACATAATGTGATCATGCTCTAACTTCAATATACCAATAAAATAATCAGCTTGCAATTTCTGATTATAGCATCTCCTTCTGAGTGTTTGGGACTCTGGAATCTGAGACCCATGTTCACATTGTAAGAACATCCAGGACCCCTTCTCCTTGATGTTTCCAGCAAGCTTCTTTCCTCCTTATCCTTATTAAGTCATCTGCCTGGGGAAGGAGTTCCACTGTTTCTTTCCTTCTCTGTCTTCTTAGCTCGAATTTAAATTGCACAATTATTTTCAGGTCATTTCCTGATAGTCTAGTCAGCTTATGAATGTAAGCAAAACAGGACCAATGAAAGAAAGTCCCAGAAGCTGAGAGAAACTTTAACAAGTTTGAGAGTAACTTATTTTGTTTTCTAGGAAAGTGAGTATGGTTCTATGCCTGTATTCCCCAGAAGCCACTAGACCTATTTTCCCCTATTTTATCACTGATCAGTTCTGTCCCTGCCTATGATTCTTACCATTCTTAAGAAAACCTGAATGGATTTCATCAAGGCGGCAGCATAATTTGAAGGGCAATTGCGTGTGAAAATTGATGTGACTTGATTTACACAATAGTCAGAAAACATTTTAGAAATTGATGACTTTATAATGCAACCAGGAGTATTGAAAAAAAAGTAAGCAATGAGCTCAAATAATTAAAAAAGAGAGACAAAATACACTTGGGAGAACAGAAATAAGAATTAATGAAAATTTAAAAGATTAAATGAATGAGAAGAAATGATTCATAAATTTTGAACTAACAGTAATAACTTCTTGAAAATCCAATAAAATTGGCAAAAGATTGTGAAAATTCTGGAAGAATAAGGGAAACAGATAATCTTCAGAGTAATCAGGTAAAGCTTAAACAAGTGTTTTAAAAGATGAGTTTTTCCTACATTCTGAAAAGCAAACATGAAAAACTGAACACAGTTTTTACAGATATACAATATGGAGTGACTTATATACAAAATGACCTTAAAAATATATTAAACTCATTATAGTAGTTAATATCTAAGTAAAATATGATGAAATTTAATAGAGAATTCACTCCTCCCAAAAGCACCTTCATGGAAGATTCCTCATTAACAGGCAGTCCTTTAGTATGCTGATTTATACAAAATGCTGAAAAGAAGAGAAATACCCCAAGTTCTTGAAAAAAAATTTTTTGATATGACTACTCTAACAGTAATAACTATAAATCTCACTTTAAATAATTTAAAACAAATTAAAGTGATATATGAGTTAAATGACCAAGCAGACTTGATTCCAGGAATGTTAAGGAATGTTCATTATTTGTTTTGGATAATGAAGTCAGCAGAGGAAAAAAAAATATGACCATCTCAAAAGATGCCAACGTTGTCTTTGATAATATTTAATATATTTTTTAAAAAACAATTCTTGTAAAATACTTTTTTGATTAGCCTTCTGACCATGATTAAAATGGTGTACCTCAAAGTAGCTGCTAACCTTATGTGTATCTGCAACACCCTGAAAAATTATCTAATAAAAAGGCACAAAGAAAAAGCTTGTCAATGTTGTGGATAATTAGAAAGTGAATAATTTTATTTAATATTAGATAAACAAGCACATAACAGAGATACATATATTCAAATGGAAGGAGTAAAATTACCACCACATGCAGATCTGTTTTTCTGTCCAGAAAATAACAAGAGATTCTACTCAGGTAAAAAAGGAAAGGAAGGAAAACCATTGTAATTAAAATAAAATTTAATACAATAGCCGTTTATTAATTCAACTTCTAAAGAATCTTTGTGATTACACAATGACCAGCTAGTAAATATAATAAGAAAATGATTATTCACAAAGGAACCAAAAGGCCTAGTCTTCGAATTTTTAATGCCATTGTGATAGCAAGCATCTGATTATTTTACTCTAAGTTATTTCCACTTCTGATTTTAAGAACAGCTTCTTTCCCAGGGATGGGTTCCCCCTAGTGATGTATTCTCTTCACCACAAGAGTTTGCAGCTCTGGCTTTCTTTCTGCTCATCTGTAAAGATAACTACAGCTCCTCTATAAACCATCTCACCATTATTACCGAAATCAGACAAATTCTGGAGATAGTCAAAGCTGTGAGGATTCGAAGATCTCTTTCACATCTTGACCCAGTCAATTCCGTTCACCAGTGTTATGAATCCATTCCCCAAAATTCCAATTAGGAATTATATATTTATTATTATAATGAGGATACTATACAAGGCATTTAGCATGGCTGCAAAGAGAGAGCTCCAATGTCTAAATGCAACGCTGACAATTTCTTCATCTATCACATGTACCTGTTATACATACTTATTAATTGGATGTGCAGTTAATTTCTTCCTTTAAAAAAAAAACTATAGGCTCAATATGAAAGTAGAAAGCACTAAGGTGTACTAATGAATGGGCACATAGCTTTTTTCACAAAAAGATTATTTTGCCCCAGACAGCTATCTGCATTCTGATCCAGATACTGTATGTTCTTAACATAAAGTGAAATTTCTCATACTTCATGATGAAAGAAAAAACTGAATTCTCATTGTTAATAAACAAATAAAGACAATTCTCTGCATCATTGTGCATGTTTGCTTTATCTAATCTCTT